CAATACCCACTAGGTAGGCAACTCACTACCGATATTAATTCCAGGGTACATTTTGAAATATTTATAAAATGCCTTGAACGATACTCAGAAAACGAGTACAGTTTCCTCACCCAAACTATCAAACATTGAGTAAGTGCTGCATACAATGCCTATGGGATGTGGCTTGCTTGAAAACAGATTTAGTATGGGGTGAAATACTCACAATGCTTTCTACTATCTGCCCAGCGAGGTCTAAGATAACTACTGAGGAGACAAACGTTCCATCCCCTACTCCCTGAAGAAGCTCCTGGGTCAATGGGGGAAAGCGCTCCTAACCCAGTAGCAAGGAAGGCTTGCAGCTAGGGATCCTAATTAACTATTAGAAGATGAGCAGATAGATGGAAGGGGAGGGGGATGGCGCCGCAAGTCGGTCAGAAAGACCACACGGCACACGCATCGCCATTGCTTCAGAGCTTTTGGAGGCAGGTCTGTAGCCATTCCCACCAAAACATACTACCGAACCGTGCATGCCCTTCCAGGAGAGCCAGACCTTTCTAACTCTCCCCAGCCCACCACCTCCCCGGGTCCTCCGCACAGGCGGCGGCGCTAGCCTTACTGCGCAGGCGCCAGGTACACCTCGGAGGCCTCAGGAGGGGGAGCCAGTAACTCCGGGTCGTTCACTAGGGCTCCGCTCTAGCTGCCAAGCTTCCGTTTCTCTACTGCTCCCCGTAATAGTTGCCTGCGCGAGCTTGGAGCCGGGTAGAGGGCGGGCCTTCCGGGACGAGGGCGCGTGGGTGAGGAAGGTCAGGTCTAGGTAAGGCTGTCGGTGACTTTGGGGGTCTGCAGCAAGGGGCGATGGCTGCGAAGTCTACGGGGGTCTCCAACCTTGTAGAGTCGCCAGGAATAGGGCGAATCCACTTCATTAGTGACCAGCTCGGGCGGTTCACGTGCATCACACAAATAACTTGGCCTTTTTCTGCCTCAGTTGGGGGATTTCTTAAACGTAGAATACCCGCGTTTCCGCTGCCGTAATTTCCTCTCAGGCGCAATTACTCTCTTCCATATTGGTTAACAGTAGAAGGCTCAGTTTCTCTGCTCATCACACGGCCTTCGGCACTGTAGCTTTGGGTGGTGGGCTGCAGATTAATTTTGTAACCACCTTAAGAAAAATACGGTAAGGTGATATTTAAGAAAAATATTTGCGAAAACCTGTTTAACTTTCTTCTCATTTTCAATAGGAACTCTAACTCCTTGCCACTCAAGAAATGTCCTCCCTTTCAGAATATGCCTTCCGCATGTCTCGTCTCAGTGCCCGGCTATTTGGTGAAGTCACCAGGCCTACTAATTCCAAGTCTATGAAAGTGGTGAAACTGTTTAGTGAACTGCCCTTGGCCAAGAAGAAGGAGACTTATGATTGGTATCCAAATCACCACACTTACGCTGAACTCATGCAGACGCTCCGATTTCTTGGACTCTACAGGTGATGACAAACACAAAGAGGGACCTATGAGAACTGGTTAATTATTTTTTCCTTCTTCATTCAGAGATGAGCATCAGGATTTTATGGATGAGCAAAAACGACTAAAGAAGCTTCGTGGAAAGGAGAAACCAAAGAAAGGAGAAGGGAAAAGAGCAGCAAAAAGGAAATAGTGTTGGTCCCTCAAGAGGGAGACTTTCTTCCTCAGTGGCGGAGAGAAGAAAGTGCATTTATTGTCTTTCCACCTATTGGAGGAATGTCATCTTCCTAAATGAAGTTTATTTGGAGGAACACAGTCATCTCCTTGGTGAAATCTAATCCGGTTACATTGTGGCTGGTTTCTTGAACACATTCTAACTGTGCAAAATTATCTTGGCCTTGGCCGTGTAATGTGAGGTTTACCTGATTCTCTAATGAAATAAATACCTAAGTTATTGTTTGATGATTTGTTTGGGGTGGGATGGGATGCTGGGGGAATGGAGGGGAAACCTCATTAAGTGAGCATCCTATAGTGTCCTCATTTCTCCCTTCTTGCTTACTGACTCACCCAGCCCTAAACTTCTTTCATCTTGGGCCTTTCAGCCACTGTCTCCACCACCAAGCTCACAAACTTTGTGTGTGTCTTCACCTACTCCTTTGAGAAATCTATTAAGATGAATTTGTAGAGTAAGTATCTTTTAAAAGGAAGTATTGAATACCTGCTCTGTACAAGATATTGGGGCCCTGGTAATACACGTGGTTAGCAAGAGAAATACTCCCTACCTCATGTAAGTTTCAGTCTTGTGGGAGGGACTAATATTACATAATTACATACAATTGTATTACATGCTACAAAGGAAAAAGCCAGACTTCTATAAGAGCATGGATGGATGGATGAATGCAGAGAGAGATAGCCAGAAGCCCAAATCACATTAGGGAGTTTAAAGAAAGCTTCCCTAAAGAAATGATATTTAAGCCAGGCGCTGTTGCTCACACCTGTAATCCCACCACTTTGGGAGGCCGAGGTGGGTGGATCACAAGGTCAAGAGATCGAGACCATTTTGGCCAACATGGTGAAACCCCACCTACTAAAAATGCAAAAATTAGCTGGGCGTCGTGGCATGCACCTGTAGTCTCAGCTACTCGGGATGCTGAGGCAGGAGAATCGCTTGAACCCGGGAGGCAAAGGTTGCAGTGAGTTGAGATCACGCCACTGCACTCCAGCCTGGCAACAGAGCAAGACTACATCTCAAAAAAAAAATGATATTTAAGCTGAACCTTGAAGAATAAATAAGAGGTTGCCAAAAGGAAAATGGTGAGAAAGGGGTTTGAGGCAGAGAGTACTATTTGCAAAGCCCTAAGGTATGAAGAAATTGTCTGTTCAAGAAACACTGAGTTTGTTCATGGTTGGCTGTAAGAAAACAGAGGCCAGATCATGAAGGGCTTTGGAAATTCTGTGGAAAAGCTTGAACATAACTAGAAGTTCTATGAGGGATGACTGTTGTATAGATTTGAGTAGCTCGCTGCTGGTTTTATTGTATTCCAGCAATGAGTTTCCAAAGAAATTGTGAAGGCTTGGCCGGGCACAGTGGCTCACGCCTGTAATCCCAGCACTTTGGGAGGTCGAGGCGGGTGGATCACGAGGTCAGGGGATCGAGACCATCCTGGCTAACATGGTGAAACCCCGTCTCTACTAAAAAATGCAAAAAAGTTAGCCGGGCGTGGTGGTGGGTGCCTGTAGTCCCAGCTACTTGGGAGGCTGAGGCAGGAGAATGGCAGGGAGGCGGAGCTTGCAGTAAGCTGAGATGGTGCCACTGCACTCCAGCCTGGGCAACAAAGCGAGACTCTGTCTCAAAAAAAAAATTGTGAAGGCTTCTCTGATTTTTTTTTCCAACAGTTGTTCTGAATCTTTAGCATGTCCAGTAATTTTTTAATAACTTTTTATTATTGTAGTAAAAACATAAAATTAATGATCTTAACCATATTTAAGTGTACAATAGTGTCAATATTCAAACATATTATTCAAAAAATAATCAAAATATAAAAGCATTTTAGTGCGATAGTATTTATTGGAGTATGTATAGCAGCTACTCCAGCCACAGTTTTCTTTCTCTGTAACACTCAATGATTCCTGAAGTAGAAAGATTCCCAGTACATATGTTTAAATGAATGCTATTTTTAAAGATACCTAATCCAGATGGTATGGCTAGGGCCTATTTTATAGCCTGTTTAAAAAAATAAAATAAAATAAAATTGGGTGGTTTGTATGTGGTAGAAGTGAATTCCAGCAAAAGGAGAATTCATTCATTTAGACCTTTTTTTTTGTTTGAGACGGAGTCTCACTCTCACCAGCTGGAGTGCAGTGGCGCAATCTCAGCTCACTGCAAGCTCCACCTCCCGGGTTCACGCCATTCTCCTGCCTCAGCCTCCCAAGTAGCTGGGACTACAGGCGCCCACCACCACGCCCGGCTAATATTTTGTATTTTTAGTAGAGAAGGTGTCTCACTGTGTTAGCCAGGATGGTCTCAACCTCTTGACCTCCTGATCCACCCACCTCAGACTCCCAAAGTGCTGGAATTACAGGCATGAGCCACCACACCCAGCCCATTTAGAACTTTTTACTGAGCACCTGCCATGTGCTCGACACGTGATAGTTGTAGAGGATACAGAGACAAATAGACTTAGTCCCTAAGACTGTGTGAATGAGCATGTGTGTATTACAAAGTATTGGCAAGATCTCAGAAACGTGCTTAGAAAAGTGCAGATGCACTGTTATTCTTGGCCAATGCAGCTGAGCCAGGTGTAGGTGGATGACTACCCCAGGATGTTGAGCTGAGAAACAGGATCTCAGCCTGAACCCAATGTAGCTCAGCAGATGTTTGAATTATGTGATCTCCAGCTTTTGGGAAAGATCTGAATGTAAGAGGAACTTAAGAGAATTAGCATGATATTTTAAAGAGAATAACTGCATTACATTCTAACAGCAGACCTGAGTCGGAAAACAAGTAAAGAATCGATGTATTGGTTTGCCGATGGAAGAGCTTCAGTGAGATCTCAGACCCTGACCCTGCAGTGAGCCTTGGCAATGATTGACAGGGAAGTTTGTAGATAACGCAGAAGTAGATTAGTGTGCCACTGCTCCAGGCTGAAAATCAGAAATGAAAGCTAAAATACATTTGTACATAAGCTATACCTTCAATTGATAGAGCAAGCTGTGTGACTCAAAACAGCCTGTACAGAAGTACGATGGACCAGCTGGAAGGTATCAATAGAAGATAAGGAAAAGTTAACTCTTGACACCAGGGAAGTCAACAAATTTCAGGACAACAGTGACCAATGGTTAAGATGGTGACTAAGTGTAATCAGAAAAAAATCTTTAACTCCAAGTTTAGACTAGCCAGTTTGTTTAATTGGATTTCTCTGGTCAAAACCTAAACTATTGGTGCTTTCTAACCTGTGGGGATCAGTGTGCATAGACCATTTTGCCCTCGATTTCAGCATAACATAGTAAAAAGACTGGGTTTTAGATTCAAAAGTCATGGGTTTGTGATACAGTGTACTTACTGATTATGTGACGTCAGTTACTTCTCTGAACCTCTTTCCTTCTCTATAAAATCATAATGCTTCACTGGATTAATGAAATAAGATATTTGTGAAAAGAACTCTGTAAATTATAAAAAGTTAAAAACTTTTACATATAGCACATTATGTGACTAGTAAGTACTGCTGTGTCTTACTAGCGCAATTTTCTGTGGCAGCATTGACACGTATCTCCTAAAAATATAAAGTTCCCCACGTTTACAAGCAGCATGATAGGTTCAGGAAGAGGAGGTAGATGAGAGGTAACATCTTATTATTTATGTAATTATGGGCTCCATAAGTTTATTTTTTAAGCACCATATATGTGTGTGTTTCAAAATAAACATAAGGCATCATATATTTAAACATATATAACCATAATGCTTGTATTTATAAATCATTTTCCAAGAAAGAATAAATCAAAATTTGAAATTCTGCCTGCTTCACCCCGTCTCTCTTTATTCACA